TTTGTATTTTTAATAGAGATGGGGTTTCAACATGTTGGCCAGGCTGGTCTCAAACTCCTGACCTCAAGTAATCTATCCGCTTTGGCCTCCCAAAATGCTGGATTACAGGTGTGAGCCACCACGCCTGGCCAAAATATTATTTACTTTGAATAAAGAAAACAGCAGTGGTGACTGCATGATAGGGTTGTGTTTATTTTGCTTGACTTAAAGGTTATTCCTGGAAGACTTAGTTTACTGTCTTCCTTTCAGCCTATACCATTTTTAAAATTTTAGCAGTAAAATCAGGTTGGTAATATCATTGAGAGAGTGTTAATTCCTTTACTTAAGTTGGTTTTTCTATAGATGTACAATTTGGTCTACTGTTTCTCAGGAAGGATTACAGTTTTCATTTCTTGGTATGTGTAAAATATACCAGATAATTTATATGTATGAGAAGCTTAAATGCAGTTTTAGTGTAGCTTTGCAAAAACTCAACTTTTAGTTGTTTGTATTAGATGGATATACTGGCATATATATATATATATATGTATATATATATATTTAAGCATTTAATATGTTTGAGAGGAATATTGGTCGTCTGATTTTGGAGGAAAACTTATATTCTAAATGAAATGTTTATTATAGATAAGCTATAGAAGTAGTACAATTTTTGTGCACAGCCCTTTTTGTTCAACTCCTCTACTTTCTCATGCCATGGATTGGTTCACAGTGGTATCCAGGCAGAGCTGCCTTTGTTGAGCATACTGTTTTGTCCCTACCTCTCTCTAAGAGGTGTGAGGAAGAGGCATTTGTTTGATGTACAGATGAGACTGCAATGGTGATGATGTTGATGAAAACCTAAAAGTGAGTTTTAACAAGAATAACAGGGTGAATTCCAAATTGATAGTAGGTTTAACAGAAGCTGGTTCTACAACTGTTTTCAGCAGCTTGCAAAACGTGTGTAGGGCCACCCACACTTCCTTCCTCTTCTCCAGCCACACCCACATGCTTCAGTTGCTTCTGCTGTCTTCAGTAGGAGAACATCAGTATATTCTTGCAGCACATAACAGTACTTGTTTCTCAGACATAAGTTTTTATATTATGAGCACTCTTGGCAAGTTGGCCTATTTCATTTAGGTCCAGCCTAGTTATATGCCTGTGCTAAATAAAAAGGTTGCTCTAGAATGGCCTATCTAGTGGTTGCTGTGTAAAGACATGTTATCTTAGCTGTATAGTCATTTAAAATATTGATCTAGAAGAACTTAGTGCATGGGAAAATGTTCAGTTTATAAAATAGAGGAAAAAGTAGTTATCAAACTTCATGTCGAAAATCTTAGCTTTGTAAAGAACTGTTAAGTATAGAGGATGTACACTCGGACCTGATGAGAAGTCATCATAGATGAGCGTATAGGTGATTTTTACTTTCTTCTTTGTGCTTTTATGCATTTTCTAAACTTTCTAAAGTGAAAGTCTTGTATTAACTTTTCCAGCTTGTTTTTTGGAGAGAAGTATTGTGAAAATAGTTACAAATCTCTTTTTACCCTGACATCCCCCCAAGCCCGTAAGTATTATCCCCATTTTATTTTTTAAAATAAACCTGTATCTTTTTCTTTATTTTCTTTTAGGAAAAAGAAGCAACTAACAAAACACTGTGATAATAAGGATTATTCAGTATGCAGTTTGCAGGGTATGTCTTGGAGACAGTACAAATTCACCTTTAACTTAATTTTGTTTCTCTTCTTATTTTGTAGATATCCATGACGACATTGAAAATGAATTTTTTGTATTCACCAGATATTCTTATATGAGAAGATCTATTTTAAACAGTCTAAATATTTTTTCTTCTGTTGGACCAGCATGGCAGGATTTAAGCGAGGGTATGATGGAAAGATTGCTGGATTATATGATCTGGATAAAACCTTGGGTCGAGGCCATTTTGCCGTGGTTAAACTTGCCAGGCATGTCTTTACGGGTGAAAAGGTGGCAGTAAAAGTTATTGACAAGACAAAACTGGACACTCTAGCTACTGGTCATCTTTTCCAGGAAGTGAGATGCATGAAACTAGTGCAGCATCCTAACATCGTCCGCCTTTATGAAGTTATTGACACCCAGACCAAACTATATCTTATTCTAGAACTTGGGGATGGAGGAGATATGTTTGATTATATAATGAAACATGAGGAGGGTCTTAATGAAGACTTGGCCAAGAAGTATTTTGCTCAGATAGTTCATGCTATATCTTATTGCCATAAACTCCATGTGGTTCACAGAGACTTAAAACCAGAGAATGTAGTCTTCTTTGAAAAACAAGGTCTTGTAAAGTTGACAGACTTTGGGTTCAGCAACAAATTTCAACCAGGGAAGAAGCTCACTACAAGCTGTGGATCTCTTGCATATTCCGCTCCAGAAATTCTGCTTGGTGATGAGTATGATGCACCTGCAGTAGGTAGGTAACCTCGGTCCAGTATTTGGCCATTTCCAATATTTTAAAGTATGTCTTTGATTTATAGATATTTGGAGTCTGGGAGTGATCCTTTTCATGTTGGTGTGTGGGCAGCCGCCCTTTCAAGAAGCCAATGACAGTGAAACACTGACAATGATCATGGATTGCAAATATACAGTACCATCCCATGTGTCTAAAGAGTGTAAAGAGTAAGTAAAACAAAGTATGTGGAAACCTTAAGTGCTTTAACAATGGACTTACCTTCCTTTCCAGCCTAATCACACGGATGCTACAGAGAGATCCCAAGAGAAGGGCTTCTTTAGAAGAGATTGAAAATCATCCTTGGCTTCAGGGAGTGGACCCTTCACCAGCTACAAAGTATAACATTCCCCTTGTGTCATACAAAAATCTCTCGGAAGAGGAGCACAACAGCATCATTCAGCGCATGGTGCTTGGGGACATAGCGGATCGAGACGCCATTGTAGAGTACGTCAATGCCCGTCAGTACAGAGGGCCACGCTGACGTTTGCTCTCACCTTGTTTTCCTCAGAGCCCTGGAAACCAACAGGTATAACCATATCACAGCCACATACTTCCTGCTGGCTGAAAGGATCCTGAGAGAAAAGCAAGAGAAAGAAATACAGACCAGATCTGCAAGCCCGAGCAATATCAAGGCCCAGTTTAGGTGAGAAAAAAATCTTCACTGATTTTAGTAAGGCTTTTTTCCCCCCAATCTATCTGTTACATAGGCAGTCATGGCCAACCAAAATTGATGTACCCCAGGACCTTGAGGATGACCTCACGGCCACTCCTTTGTCCCACGCGACTGTCCCTCAGTCTCCTGCTCGGGCTGCTGACAGTGTCCTCAATGGCCACAGGAGCAAAGGCCTGTGTGACTCAGCTAAGAAAGATGACCTCCCTGAGTTGGCTGGACCAGCACTCTCTACGGTGCCACCCGCAAGCTTAAAACCCACAGCCAGTGGGCGGAAGTGTCTGTTCAGGGTGGAAGAAGATGAAGAGGAAGATGAGGAGGACAAGAAACCCATGTCCCTCTCAACACAAGTGGTTTTGCGCCGGAAGCCATCTGTAACCAACCGCCTGACATCCAGGAAGAGTGCGCCCGTCCTCAACCAGATCTTTGAGGAAGGGGAATCTGACGATGAGTTTGACATGGATGAGAATCTGCCTCCCAAGTTGAGCAGGTTAAAGATGAATATAGCTTCTCCAGGTACAGTTCACAAACGCTACCACCGGAGGAAAAGTCAGGGCCGGGGCTCCAGCTGCAGTAGTTCGGAGACCAGTGATGATGATTCTGAAAGCCGGCGGCGGCTCGATAAAGATAGCGGGTTCACCTACTCCTGGCACCGACGGGATAGCAGCGAGGGGCCCCCTGGCAGTGAGGGGGATGGCGGGGGCCAGAGCAAGCCAAGCAATGCCAGTGGAGGGGTGGACAAGGCCAGCCCCAGTGAGAACAATGCTGGTGGGGGCAGTCCCTCCAGCGGCTCGGGTGGCAACCCCACCAATACATCGGGTACCACACGCCGCTGTGCCGGCCCCAGCAACTCCATGCAGCTGGCCTCTCGCAGTGCTGGGGAGCTCGTTGAGAGCCTCAAACTCATGAGCCTCTGCCTCGGCTCCCAGCTTCATGGGAGCACCAAGTACATTATTGATCCACAGAATGGCTTGTCATTTTCCAGTGTGAAAGTCCAAGAGAAATCTACGTGGAAAATGTGCATTAGCTCCACAGGGAATGCAGGGCAGGTCCCTGCAGTGGGCGGCATAAAGTTTTTCTCTGACCACATGGCAGATACCACCACTGAATTGGAACGGATAAAGAGCAAGAACCTGAAAAATAACGTGCTGCAGCTACCTCTGTGCGAAAAGACCATCTCTGTGAACATCCAGCGGAACCCTAAGGAGGGGCTGCTGTGCGCATCCAGCCCAGCCAGCTGTTGCCATGTCATCTGACTGTGGCCCCATCTGGCCGCTAGCACGCTTCCTGCTCAGAGCAGTGAAGACCGGCTCACTTCACTGTTCCATTTGGTTTTACTATTTTAAAGTGGGCGTTAGGAGCAATTATTTATTACCTTTCCATTTGTTCGCCTGATGATGTGACAATGCATGGTCTTTGTGCATGCTGCTAGACACTTTTCTTTCCCAGCCGAAAAGCCTATTATGTAATTTTTACATTCATAATTTTAATGTGGATGATCAGGATTAAATCAAGATATATATCTGGAACCTCTTATAAATGGAGCACTTAGAAATTTGTTGTTCTGCACTTAACCTAGAGAGAGAAAAAATGCTTTTCTTTGTGAAAAATCTGAATTCCTGTCCTGACCTTCTGTGATGTGGAAACCCTAGGCTCTGAGACACACTCTCTGGTGTCTGAGACAGAACCAAAGCAATAACGTTGTGATGCCCACAGGCCTGGAGCCAGCTAGCGACCTTGTGCCGCCCAGCTGTCCATGGCCCGTGCAGAGCAGAGGACAGTGAGTGTCTGCACTGAGAACCTTAAACCACAGTTGAACATACCCACACCTGTTTGTCTTAAGCTATAGTGTAAAAACAAAGTTTGGGCTCTGAAAATTTAACTGAAAAAGATTTCCTTGTTTTTGTAATAGGTGAGATAAAGTACTTAGATTTATAAGGCAGCTTCCCCTGTAGTGATAAATTACAAGCAGACAATCTTATTTTGTAATGTGATGAAGTGATGATGTCTTAACTCTACTTAGAGAGTGTATGTCTGTCTAACAGAACAAAAAGATGCTCTGTGTAAATTCCTTCCTGTAGGGCACACTGCAGGATTTCCATGTAGATAGAAGAACTATAGGGCCTAGTACAGAAGGTGCACACAAATGTTGGCAAAGTCAAAACCCCATGAATTAAAACCTACTGGAATTTGGTTTTTAGGAGTTTGGTAATTAGATTATCTCTTTTGTTATTTTCATTCAGTTATATCCTTTGGCTCAGCTAGCTTTGAAATTGGCTGATGAAAAAATATACATAAAAGGGTAAAATTCACACATACAGCAAACAAAAATGCACAAAGCCTGCTTCGTAACTTTTTTTTCTGGAATTGTTTTTCACTTTGCCTTTTTCTGCCAAAACAATAATCAAAGAACTCTTGCTTTAACCTATTCCTGTACAAAGACTGTTTTTGACCAGATAATCATCTGTTGTGGCATTCTATCTTGTAGGACACTGTATATTGCAAATTGCTGATTATGGAAGGGGCCAGTTGCTGTTTTTTCATGCAGTGCCCTGGGAGTCTTAAAAGCAGTGCTTAGCAACATTGGTGATAGCATGTGGCTGGGACCCAGGGCCCTTCCCCACTCTTCAGCCCCGAGTCATGTGTCTGAGGTGACGGACTGAGACGCATCTGGTCCTGTAATTCAGAGAGTGGGCACATCACCAAAGAACTGCATTGCTGTGGTCACTGTTTCTTCAAGTACACACTGACTCTGCTACTTTAGGATAAATATATTTTACTCAGAACTCTGAATTTCACAGTATACTTACTAAACTAAGTAAAAATGATACTTAAAATACTTATTTTACTTTCTAGACCTAGGCTAGATGTTTTAAGCTACAGCTCTAGTTCATTGTGATATTTATAATTTGAAAGCTATGAGAATAGATGTGTGGGTGAAGCCATAGAACATATTTGCTTGAAATTCTTGAGCAGGGATCTTATAAAGGGCCAGAAATAAGATGTGTGGTTCACATAGATAGTGAGCGTAACATCTGTATTAAACATAGGAGAGAAGTTTATAAAGGGCATTGGCAATAAACTCTTTGTTGCAGCTGTTTTCCAAGCAGTGTAAATACTTTTTCCTGTGATTATGTATAGCCTTGGAATGGCACCTTTTAACTAACCCATATGTGTTTGGTTTCAATGGTTTTTTATATTCAGATGTATATATGGTGCTCACTTTAGGATCAGCAGTGTTGACCATTTATGCTGCATAGCTGTATTATAGCCTTATTAGTTGTGTGGTTGACCCTTGGGGTATACAAATGTCAGTCTGAGTGGTGTCTTACTCCTTTGTTTATAAGTGAATGATTGTGCATGTTTTGTATGTCATAGTATGTCGTCACATAAAAGGGAGGGAGCGAAAAACCATTACATTAAGATAATATTGGACCAAACTACTTACTTGCTCTAAACAGTTACTTGTACCCCTTAACCTGTCTTCAAAAGTTGCATATAGTTACAGTAGTGTATAAATTAAATATTGTGGAAAAACAGTCTTGTATTTTTCTGTATGTGTGTATATATATATAATTATGTACTTCTGGCAATTCTATCTGTATTTAAAGATGTGACAATCTTGACACCAATTTTAAGAATAGCTGTGAGACCGAATTAAAGATAATCCCTACCAAGTGAAAATTGATGTGTGTTAAGAGGGTACAGAATTATCAACTGATTTGGTCAGTTGCTTCCAATGCTGGTTGATTTCCCTCATTGTGTAAACATTGACAGGTATGTGACAAATGGGAAAAAAAATCCAAATAATAAAGTGACATATTGGTGTTCAGCAATATAAACCGTGTCCTGTGTTGTATTGCTTCTCATGAGT